AACCCGCTGCCAGTCCGCGGTTCCCAAGTGCCCGCGCAGCCAGCTTGCAGGGGAGTTGTGCGCGGTGGCTACAGCCTGTTGATCCCACTTCCTCCTGCTCTAGTCCGGGCTAGGGAGTGGCTCTGCCAGGACTTCCAAGGCTTTTTGTCTCGGGTACTGGTGTTCGCATGGCTCGAGTGTATTGTTTTCTTCCAGGCAATCTCGGTTAGCGCTTCAGCTTAGACACTTCTTGTGCGTTCTGTCGTCTTGGGCTGCGTGTAGTCTCTTGTTTCTGCGCTTTCTCCACGCCCTTCCCAGTTTCCTGTTAGCCGAAGGGGATCGCTCTTTCTGAACGAAAAGTTCTCAGAGCGGAGCTGAACCTCCCGGAAAATGCTCTTCTCTTCCGTGTGCGCCGGATGGGGGTGGGGGTGGGCCAGAAACTGAACGCCGCCGTCAGGAGAGCTGAGGGGACCCGACGGCCCTGGCGGAGGCGGGAGAGGTACGGTCCTCGGAGTGGGGCTGGGGGTGGGGAAACCGACGAGGGGCAGCCCCCGACTGTCTTGGTGGCAGAGGGGACTTTTATTCAGCTGGAACCGCGCGGCGAGGCCCAAGTGTCTCTGGAGAGATTCGGGGTTCAGGAGGTGGCGGGTGCACCCAAGGGTGCTGGGAGGAAGCTCCAGGTTCCCATTCTTCCCCAGGGATCGGCGTTGCCCCTGCTGTCCAGAAGTGAGAGGGGGTGTGCGGGCATCGCCACTACGGGGTGGGCTGCAGAGGTTTCCTGCCTCCCCCACCCTCCTGTCCATCCTAGGGACCCAGACCGTAAGGGAGTGGAAGAGATGTTGCTCCAAACCCTGTCACCCCATCCTCTCTACCCGCGCTGGTCCTATCCGAGGCTGGGTGCGCAGGGGTCCGAGGCGGGCGGGGGTCCGTTACCTCTGCGTCCCACCGTGGCCGCCGCTCCGGCGGGAACCGAGCGGAGGAGCCGGGTGGACCCCTGCCTGGAGGGCGCCTGCCCCGGGCGACCCTTACCTCGCGGGGGTAGCTAGGGAAACGGAAGATGGCGGCGGCGGCCGGGCACGGGGTTCCGGGCTCCGCTCGGGCAGAGCCCACCCGCTGACCAACGCCGCCGCCCCCGCCGGGCGGTGCTGTGTCCCCGCAGGAGTCGGAGAGGATGGCAGGGGCCGGAGGCCAGCACCACCCTCCGGGCGCCGCTGGAGGAGCGGCCGCCGGAGCCGGCGCCGCGGTCACCTCCGCCGCTGCCTCGGCGGGGCCGGGAGAGGATTCGTCTGACAGCGAAGCGGAGCAAGAGGGACCCCAGAAACTGATCCGCAAAGTGTCTACCTCGGGGCAGATCCGGACCAAGGTAGGGCGGAGGAGGCGGGCCTGAGGGCCGCGAATCGTGTCATTGTGCTTCTGCTTCTCTCTAGACCAGTATTAAAGAGGGACAGCTATTGAAGCAAACCAGTTCTTTCCAAAGGTGGAAAAAGCGATACTTCAAACTTCGAGGCCGCACCCTTTACTATGCAAAGGACTCAAAGGTAACTCACGAGAATACTAGTTTCAAGCAATTTAATGTCTTTGTATGTTTTTTTTCATTAACAGTCTCTGATATTTGATGAAGTTGACCTCTCAGATGCTAGTGTAGCTGAAGCAAGCACGAAAAATGCTAACAACAGCTTCACGGTATGGTTATATTCTGCTAACTCCCTTCTCAATAACAATCATTAGATTGAATTATCCCTTTCAGATCATCACTCCATTCAGAAGGCTAATGCTGTGTGCTGAGAACAGAAAGGAGATGGAGGATTGGATCAGCTCACTGAAGTCTGTACAGACCAGAGAACCCTACGAGGTAAAATAGCATCTTTTCTTTCATCTCGTGTTTTGGCAAATCTGTCCTCACATCTCATTTCTAGGTGGCCCAGTTTAATGTGGAACATTTCTCAGGGATGCACAACTGGTACGCCTGCTCCCACGCCCGACCCACCTTCTGTAACGTGTGCAGAGAGAGTCTTTCTGGAGTCACCTCCCATGGCCTGTCCTGCGAAGGTACTGTAGCACCTAGCATGTGTTTTCTCCCAAGCAGTTGCTCTTTTTTTTTTTTTTTTTTTAGTGTGTAAATTCAAGGCTCACAAAAGATGTGCAGTGAGAGCAACAAATAACTGTAAATGGACTACCCTGGCCTCCATCGGGAAGGACATTATAGAAGATGAAGATGGCGTAAGCTGCTGCTCTGTCTCTGCTCTCTTCCCTCACCTGGCTGCCCTTTCTTCCTTCTCCACAGGTCGCGATGCCTCACCAGTGGCTTGAGGGCAACCTGCCTGTAAGTGCCAAGTGTGCTGTCTGCGACAAAACATGTGGCAGTGTTCTCCGTCTACAGGATTGGAAATGCCTTTGGTGTAAGACAATGGTGAGGGTTTTGGAATCAGTTCATCCTTTTTATGATTCTTGAAGGTATATTTGTTTGTCATTAGGTACACACTGCCTGCAAAGATTTATACCATCCAATATGTCCACTTGGTCAATGTAAAGTATCTATCATACCTCCAATTGCACTAAACAGCACCGATTCCGATGGTATGTAGCAGTAGTGTAAGTACGTATATTTCTGTATTGATCTTGTGTTGTGTTTTTTTCACAGGTTTCTGTAGAGCAACATTTTCGTTCTGTGTTAGTCCTCTATTGGTTTTTGTCAATTCTAAGAGTGGAGATAATCAGGGAGTAAAGTTCCTCCGTCGCTTTAAACAGTTGCTAAATCCGGCTCAGGTGTTTGATTTAATGAATGGAGGTCCTCATTTAGGGTAACTGATTATTGATAAATCTTATTTGAATATTATACTAAAATAAAATCCTTTTTGCTTTCAGTTTAAGATTATTTCAGAAGTTTGACAATTTCCGGATTCTTGTTTGTGGAGGCGATGGAAGTGTAGGTTGGGTTTTGTCAGAAATCGATAAGCTCAACTTGAATAAACAGGCAAGTGCTAATTCTTTTACTTGCTAGTTAACTCTGAAAGTCACCCTGTTGCACTGTCTTTCAGTGTCAGCTGGGAGTGTTGCCTTTGGGTACAGGAAATGACCTTGCCCGAGTTCTTGGCTGGGGAGGTTCATATGACGATGACACCCAACTTCCTCAGATCCTAGAGAAACTGGAACGAGCCAGTACCAAAATGTTGGACAGGTAAAAGTAAATTCTTTTCTACAACTAGATGGAATCTTTGACCAAAGAGTTTTTCTCCCTTCAGGTGGAGTATAATGACATATGAACTCAAATTGCCACCAAAAGCTTCCCTACTTCCAGGACCTCCAGAAGCATCTGAAGAATTTTATGTAAGACTTAACCCTTTACCTATCATTTGAAAAATAATACAGTGTAGAGTTTTCTTTTCTTCAGATGACGATTTATGAAGACTCAGTTGCAACGCATCTTACAAAAATCCTCAATTCTGATGAACATGCAGTGGTCATATCTTCTGCCAAGTGAGTTGTGGGTTTTAAGTCTTTAAATATGGTTACTAAATTGTACAACTTCTTTTCCTCAAAGGACGCTATGTGAAACTGTAAAGGACTTCGTTGCCAAAGTAGAAAAGACGTATGACAAAACCTTGGAAAATGCCGTTGTAGCTGATGCCGTGGCCAGTAAAGTAAGAGGGGACTCTTCAGGGCATGAGAGTTGGTATTTTTCTCATTGCCATATTTTCCTCTCAGTGTTCAGTCCTAAACGAGAAGCTCGAACAACTGCTGCAGGCTTTGCACACAGATTCCCAGGCTGCGCCTGTTCTCCCTGGCCTCAGCCCTCTCATTGTGGAAGAAGATGCTGTGGAATCGTCCAGTGAAGAGTCCCTGGGTGAAAGCAAAGAGCAGCTTGGGGATGACGTTACAAAACCTTCCTCCCAGAAAGCCGTCAAACCAAGGGAAATCATGTTGCGGGCAAATAGTTTAAAGAAAGCAGTGAGGCAAGTCATTGAGGAAGCCGGAAAAGGTACACATTAACAAATTTAGCTTTGGAAGAAGATCCAAACTATTTGTCTTCTTACTACCTGAAGTTATGGATGACCCGACAGTTCACCCCTGTGAACCAGCTAATCAGTCCTCTGATTATGACAGCACAGAAACAGATGAATCTAAGGAGGAAGCTAAAGATGATGGTGCCAAAGAATCAATAACTGGTGAGGAAACTGGGAAAAAATTATTTTGGAATATCTCTTTTTAATCTGGACTTTTTGCCAACAGTTAAAACTGCACCTCGGTCTCCAGATGCCCGGGCAAGTTATGGCCATTCCCAAACTGATTCTGTCCCTGGTCCAGCTGTGGCAGCCAGCAAAGAAAACCTCCCTGTGCTCAATACCAGAATAATCTGCCCAGGTAGTACAGATTCTGAAACATCGTGTATTTTTGCGATCCCATATGTGTTTGCTTTTCTTTCCAGGTTTAAGAGCAGGACTGGCTGCCTCAATTGCTGGGAGTTCGATTATCAACAAAATGTTACTGGCAAACATTGATCCTTTTGGTGCCACGCCGTTTATTGACCCGGATCTAGATTCCGTGTAAGAAAATGCTTTTGCAAATATTTTGTTTGTGACTTTGATGTACTTTTCCCTGTGATCATAGAGATGGATATTCAGAAAAATGTGTCATGAACAATTACTTTGGGATTGGATTAGATGCAAAAATTTCATTAGAATTTAATAATAAAAGAGAGGAGCACCCTGAAAAATGCAGGTAATTTTAGTAAAAGTAATAATGCTATTACATCCTGAAATTGCCTGCCAATATTTATTTTCAGGAGCCGAACTAAAAACTTGATGTGGTATGGAGTCCTTGGAACCCGGGAGTTATTACAGAGATCGTACAAGAATTTAGAACAAAGGGTTCAACTTGAGGTAAGTTCATCTTAAAGTAAAGATATTTCATACTCTACTTTTTTTTTTTTTTTTTACCTTACAGTGTGATGGGCAGTATATTCCTCTTCCCAGCTTGCAAGGCATAGCCGTGTTGAACATTCCCAGCTATGCTGGAGGCACTAACTTTTGGGGTGGAACTAAAGAGGATGATGTAAGTAATGGGAGTAAATAGTTTGTTTCCTCTCAGTAGAAGTGTAATGTAGTTTTTCTTTCAGATATTTGCTGCACCATCCTTTGATGACAAGATCCTGGAAGTTGTAGCAATATTTGATAGCATGCAAATGGCAGTTTCAAGGGTCATTAAACTGCAGCATCATCGAATAGCCCAGGTTGGTTTCTCTCGTCAAACCTGACTGCACTTTTTGTACTCTAAAATGATTTGTTTTATTTCAGTGCCGTACAGTGAAAATCACTATATTTGGTGACGAAGGAGTCCCAGTGCAAGTGGATGGTGAAGCGTGGGTTCAGCCTCCAGGGATTATCAAAATTGTGCACAAAAACAGAGCACAAATGCTAACAAGGGACAGAGTATGTAACAAAAACATTCTTCTAGAATATTGTAACAATTCGTTACAATATTGACTTTAAATAGGCCTTTGAGAGCACTCTGAAATCTTGGGAAGATAAGCAGAAGTGTGATTCTGGTAAACCAGTTCTCCGAACCCATTTGTACATCCATCACGCCATTGACTTGGCAACAGAAGAGGTGTCGCAGATGCAGCTATGCTCCCAGGCTGCAGAGGAGCTCATTACTAGGTAGGGGGCTCTGCTGACTTTTCAGGCTGTGGTTTTTATTCATTTGTTTCATTTTTGCTTTTAGGATATGTGACGCAGCCACAATTCACTGTCTTTTGGAGCAAGAACTGGCCCATGCTGTGAATGCCTGCTCCCATGCCCTGAATAAAGCCAACCCAAGGTGCCCGGAGGTGAGGATCTAATGGTAAATTCTCATTCCACAGATCACATGTCTTTGATATTCTTCTTTTCTAGAGTCTTACAAGAGACACTGCCACTGAAATAGCCATCAATGTGAAGGCGCTGTATAATGAAACAGAATCTTTGCTAGTTGGCAGGGTTCCTTTGGTAAGGAAAAGAATGACTGGTAACATAAGAATTTTGTTTTGTCTTTTAATCTGCTGGTAAATAGCAGCTGGAATCGCCACATGAAGAGCGAGTATCCAATGCCTTACACTCTGTGGAGGTGGAATTACAGAAACTGACAGAGATTCCTTGGCTTTATTATATCTTACACCCAAATGAGGATGAGGTATGTAAAATTCAGCCTGTTTCTCTAGAAATGAAAAAATTATTTTCTTGCTCGATTTGAACAGGAACCTCCTATGGATTGCACCAAAAGGAACAACAGAAGCACCGTATTTCGAATAGTGCCAAAGTTTAAAAAGGAAAAGGTTCAGAAGCAGAAGACAAGTTCACAGCCTGGTAGGTGGTCCATATGGAAGGGGAAATATAACAATTAAGGGGGTTTTGCTCTTAACTTTGGTAGTTCAGAAATGGGGCACAGAGGAAGTTGCTGCTTGGCTGGATCTGCTCAATTTGGGAGAGTACAAAGATATCTTCATCCGTCATGACATCAGAGGGGCTGAACTTTTGCATCTGGAAAGGCGAGATCTTAAGGTATTTCCTTTGTGCTCTTCTGTTCTTGAAAATATTTCTACCTTTTTCTGTTCTTTTATTTTAGGATCTGGGGATACCGAAAGTGGGTCATGTGAAGCGAATTCTCCAGGGAATTAAAGAGCTTGGAAGGAGCACTCCACAGTCGGAGGTGTAATCATATTGGTGCTATTTCTTGGAAGAGAAGTTATTGCCACTTAATACAAAGTCCTTGGAAGCAAGTGGCTGTTCTTGTAGTTTTCTGCATAGATAAGTAAGCACCACTGAAGCACCTCTGTGGCTTGATATTTTGCTGTGGGTGAAATTTTGATTTGAGGTATTAGAAAATATTTTTGTGCCGAACAATACATTCCACAAAGCCATTTTCTTTTTGTGCAAACCTGACATGTTCAAATATATTCACAATGGTAATAAGGTAGGAGGAATCTGAGACGATTGCATTGTCTAAACAGTGGAATTGCAAAATGTTTACTTTCCATAGATCTGGTCTGATGGAATGTTCCTACTGTGCAACTGCATAACAATATGTGGTTAAAACTTCCTAGGTTTCATTACGGGGGGGCATTGGCCATTTTCTTAAAATCATAGGTTAGGAGACTAAAATATAAATTAAGTTGTGATTTGAATGTAGATTGGTATCACCTCCAACTCCTAGTGCTTAGTGGTCAAATATGTTGAAAACCTTTCCAATACTATGAATGAATGCAAATCTTAATGCACGATGTTCCTGCCTGAAATGTCTTTCTTTTTCTTGCATGTCACATCTAATACTGTAACACTTTAAATAGCTTTCATGTCAGTTTTAATGTTAATGGGATTTAATTTATTACTAAAGTACATTTTTGTTGGTTAAGGGCACTGCACTTTTCTGTTTTTTAATGTGGGATTTTGCGTAAATATTCTGTACCTAAGACTTTGTGAAAGTGTGTCTGTGCCATAATCAACAAATGATATACATCACATGCAAGTCAATTTTATTTCAATCTATCATAAGCAGTAGGCGTGCACGTTAAGAAAATTCTCTGGATATTTTCATAAAATTACATGCTCCCTTACCTGACAAAACTTGTTACAGCTTTCCAAACCAAAATTTCCACATTTTGTTTCTAATTTTTAATTTCAATTTAATAATTATTTAATATTCTATTTGAATTTATAATATAGTAAAGTGTTGATATCCAGGAATTCCCTGAGGTGTCAACTGAGATTTATATACTGACAGATAACCCAGACTCACCCGCTCTCTACAGTGACTTCTGACACGATCTTCCAAACAGAAGGGATTTAAATTTTTTCTTAAGGGCTTTATGTTGTTATTATTATTATCTCACTTAATTCTTAATTCTTATCAGGTGGATATTATTTTCCTTTTTCTAAACCACTGTACTTCAGTGTAGCTTATTATTAGAAGTCAACATTACAATGATCAAATCTTTGAAAGCCAAAGGCATACGTATCAAAAAGTCACAAAAATATCCTTAAATAAGCTTTCTTTAGCCATTATATACCAAAACATTAATTATAATATTTTAAAATTTGTATATAAGAGAAATAAACAGGGTACTGACTCAGTGGTGACAATTTTTATGAAGTAGCCTGCTAGGTGCTTAATAGATATATATACACACAGATATATACATATACACATATATGTGTATATATACATACATACACATATACATTTATATGTGTATATATATACCTACATACATATAACCTTGTGATATGGCATCATTGATATTTTCTAGACAATTATTTCCCCAGTGTTTAAAGAGAAATACTAATAGGCGAGCATTTAAAATGAACTATTGTCAGGCATATTATTTAATTACATCAAAGGAGTTTAACTGTTTGACACTTTACTCTTGTTTATAACTTGGGTATTTAACTACTAGTAAAAATCACAAAATTTTAATGTCTTTAAAATAAATGACCCTGAGGGATTCCTGACCAAGTATGTCTGACTATATATTTTACCTAAGTTGTAAATAAATGGAAATTTTCCAAAGACAGTTATATCAAGTAGTTTAAAAAGTCATGAGGCAGGGTGCTGTGGCTCACGCCTGTAATCCCAGCACTTCGGGAGGTTTAGGTGGGTAGATCACCGGAGGTCAGGAGTTCGAGACCAGCCTGACCAGTGTATGAAACCCCATCTCTACTAAAAATACAAAAATTAGCCGGGTGTGGTGGCACGCACCTGTAATCCCAGCTACTCGGGAGGCTGAGGCAGGAGAATTGCTTGAACCCAGGAGATGGAGGTTGCAGTGACTGAGATCACACCACTGCACTCTACTAGCCTGGGTGACAGAGCAAGACTCCCATCTCAATCTCAAAAAAAAATAGTCATGAATTATGCAATTATTCTAATTGTATCTGCACTTACGAAGTCAGAGGTCTCCTTTTTCAGTCCCTCTGATAGTCCCACCTAAGTGCTGTCCTGCTCCTGTGAACACTTTCCTGTGCAACCAAACAGGAGGTGCCAGGTTCCCAGAACTCTCTAACATTACAGATCTCTGTCCATCTTTACTAAAAAAAGGAAATGTGAGGGAAAGAAGGGGAAGAACTCTAGCATAAATAATGTATTAATATAAATATCTATATTGATTTTCACCCCCCATTCCCCTTTGCTAATAGAAAAGAGTCTAGCTATGATGTGTCCCAAATTTAAGAGTGTGATGTGAAGGACTGAATTTTTGTTTGTTCGTTTGGTGAGCTTTTCACTCGTAGGTGACATCTTTTGTATATGCTGTAAAGTCTCAGTTAATGGAATCCTACAGTGCATTTCTGGCTAGCTCGGTTGGTAGAGCGTGAGTCTCTTAATGGAATCCTTAATTAGCTAGAATTTTCCTGCAAATGGCTTTGGATGAGGGAAATTCTATAAAATGACAATTTGGATATACTTTTTGTTAAATGAGAGCAATTTTCTCTGTATGCTTTGTCTATGCATGGCTGTGCAGGGCCCAAATGACTTCACTGACACCTGTTTCCAGGAGGGGGTCTTCAGAGCCTCCTTAGGCTCTTGTCAGTATCATAAATAATTCCTCTTCTTATAGCGGATGGGGTTACCAAAAAAAATAAAAAGTAGGGAAGAGCTTCTCCATGGGATCAGATCACAGCTTTGGGGAGTGGGATGGGGCCTCTATGCTTTGATCTATGCATGAGCTGGGGTGAGAAGTTCCCACCTGCACCTGACTGCAATGACTGTAATGGCTGGAATTGTCACCTCTTCTCCCTGATAGGCTCTTCCTCACCTGGAGGATCGGGGCTGGTGGGAGGGCAGGGAAGGGGAGGCCATCAGCCAGAATGTATTTTCTTTCAGTTCCATTTCCTGAGGAAGAACTTGCTTTTAAAGGAGGAAAGGGACAGAATCAGACCTAAATAAAATTCCTGAGTATGCAATATTTCTCTTTAGTGTCTCTTCACCTCCCTTTCTGAGTTTCTTTCCTACATCCTGGCTCTTCATTTTCCCAATGCCCAATATAATCATGGTTGCTGAAATTCTCACTGCCTTCTACTTTCCTTTCCCCATCAATTAACCCACTACAAAATGACCCCTTTCATTTCTCGCTTAAGCATACATGGTGGGTCATTTAACTAAGTGTTAGGAAGAAAACAATTTAAAGACACTAATTTTACAGTTTGCGTTCTGTAAAAGGATACTTGCTGGATAATCTAAGTGAATTGATGGATTAGGTCATTTGGGATTGTGATATATATTGTTCTTGCTGACAAGAAATGACCCATGAATGTCTAGATCTATCCTGTCCAATATTGTAGCTACATGTGGCTATCTAAATTTAAATGTAATTTAATTAAGCCAGGCATAATGGCACAAGCCTGTAATTCCGGTGACTCAGGAGGCTTAGGAGGGAAGATGGCTTCAGGCCAGGAGTTTGAGACCAGCCTCGGCAACATAGTGAGACCCTGTCTCTGAAAAAAAATTTTTTTAACTAGCTAGGCATGGTGGCATGCGCCTGTAGTCCCAGCTATTCTGAAGGCTGAGGTGGGAGGATTGCTTGAGACCAGGAGTTCAAGGCTGCAGTGAGCCATGATCATGCTACTGCCCTCCAGCCTGGGCAGCAGAGCAAGACCCCTACTCTTTAAAAAAATTAATTTAATTAGAAACTCCATTTCTCAGTTGCACTAACTACATTTCAAGTGTTCAGTAACCATAGTGGACAGTGCAGATGTAGAAAATTTCCATCACTGCAAAAATTCTATTGGACAGCACTGGTGCAGATCATTGCTACTCAAAATGTGATCCATGGGCCAGCAGCATCAATATTACCTGGGAGCTTACAGAAATGCAGAATTTCAGGCCCACTGCAGATCTACCGAATCAAAATCTTCCTTTAGCAAAATTTCTCAAACGATTAGCACTGGCCTACATCCATTTTATCCTTCCTTAGCTATTAGGGATGTGAGGTCCGAGGGCTTCAAAAGGTCCCCGGAATAGCTTGTTCCTTCATCCACTGTGTCCTATTCATTCTTCAGCTAACTCCAGCAATGAGCTGAAACTCATTCATCACCCTTGCTGAGTTTTCTTCTCAATCCTTATTCCTAATTCTGGTTCTAGATGAGCCCTACCTACCCAGTGGTTGTATTTTTGTAGCCAGTGTGGGACACAGGAGATTGGCAGACCAACACAGCTAGCCTCTCTCTAGCCCTCCCTCCACCTCTAAGTCACTAACAATCCATGTTTGTTCAGTTTGTTGACATGTGGCATGTTCATTTGTTCACAACTTAATCACGGGGGACATTTCAGAAAAATGTGTACTAAGTTAAAACCATGTTTAGTCTCCTACAACTTGTACATTTTCATTTTCTCTTATCAGTAGATTGTCCTTGTTGACATAGCTCATGCATGAGGACACATAGCAGTACACACACATTGAATGAATTGTTAGTCATGCAAAAAAAGAAAAGGAATGAACCAAGATGATTGCAAGTTAATCTCATTTAAGCCCTCTAAAAAGGCATGCTTTGCTAGATTTAGATCTGTTTTCCTTACACTCACTTATCTTGATGTTCACATGGTTAATAATTCCTTAAAATAGTGCCTGAAGAATAATATTTCATATTCTTGACCCCCAAATAACAGTTTACTTAATTTTATAAGATTTTTCCCAATGAGACTTATTTTCAGGAATCCTTCTCTTAATAACTTTTACATATTGATATAATGTACCAAAACACAATTGCCTAGAGATGCTTTAGCTAATTTTTATTAATAAAGAGGACAATATTTTTGTCTTCATGGAACTTATTTTTAACAGGAATCAAGGAAGAAAATATTCATGCAGAGCTATGACTTAGAAAGTTATAGGGGCTGCCACTATACAGCACTTCTAAAGTAAAACATCTTCTATCTCCAACTGGGCTGTCAACATAGTGGACTTTCATGTTCTATGGATATGAATTCTTTAAGGATGTAGCCCTTAATTAAGCTGTAAAAACAATGCATCTCTCAACCTTGACATTTAGGATCTCTCCTGTCTGCCCCCTCTACGCCCCACTCCAATTAACTCATCCTACATCTCTCAGATGTAAGTTGGATAAGAGTGGGTTTGAAGTTTGGTAATACAAGTGGCAGTTTTAAAACACCAAATTCTTTAGATCAGCTGAAAAGAAGAGTGAGAATTGAAAATTCCTCCACTAGTAATTGTTAGCCAATAGAATAGCCTCCCAGAGCAGTCCCCACAGCACTTGGTTGCCATGGGTTTCTCTCCTCTCACTGCCTGCCCCAGTGCCATGATGTCTGGGGCTTGTCTCTTCTATGGCATCCCCTGATTGACTTTTGTATAGCAACCTCTGTGTCAAGTCAGTAATATGATGCCATTGTAATAGGAGGCCTTCCTAAAGAAGTAACTGCAACTTTTAAAACGTGATGATTATTGGTTTTTATAATACACAAAGCATTAATTTTTTCTTATCTTATTTTCTCTTTATTATTTCTTTCCAACTTTTGTTTGGAGACATTTATGTTAGAAGAAAAACTATAAAGTTTTATCATTGTAGAGAACAGAGAGATCAAAGACAGCTGGACTGTACCTGTTTGTGTAATTATTTCTGATATTTTTAGGAAAAGAAGTTTAACAGAGTAACTCAGACTGAGACTGTTAAACTCTGTTCATGATAAACTCCATATTACATAATATAGGTGAACAGATTAATTCCCTCCATGTAACTAAGATACTCTATTTACATTATTTATATACTCTCTTAGTTTTTTATGCACTTCCAAGTTTTAGTTGGAAAAATGAAAACCAAGCTACTACTTAAAAGTTATTAAAAACTTCACATAAAATATTTCATTTTAGCTACAAGTTATTCATTGCATAGGATTTTATAAATAGTCTGGGTATTTCATAGGAACTGCATTTCAAAAGTGAATTAACCAAACCTAAAAAAAGGGTTACTTTTAAAATGCATTAAAATAAAGAAGTTTCATATTCAGTTGATAAGGCCATTAAGGTAGGATAATGCAGTTACATATACAAACTAAAAAAGGAAAAAGAATATATTTTGTGGTCCTTAATGTTTGATTGCACTATTGTTTCCCACAGCTTAGCCGTATCTATTTCTGTATACCAAGTATTAAGCTGATATGTAGCTAAATATTTCTTACAGTTCTGGTAACTGGTAACTAGTGCTGTGAAAGGTTTTGGTATTGTAACATTCCCAGTTTTGTGAGTTATATATTGTATATTGAAGATGACTAGTAAATTCAAGTAATATATTTATCTACAGCTGGGAAAATATAATTATTTTCAAATCTTCAAGTAAGTTGTATCGAATGTTTTTCTTCCTCTTAAGTGAGATAAATCTCACTTTTATGTTAAAATGTCTATTTATACAACAGGTTTCTCCTTTTGCTGTTATTTTCATATTAAAATTTTTCTTATCTTTTTATATCAAAATAATTATGCTGGCTATTCAAACTGCCAAGATGTATTTTAGTTTGCAGGATTTTTGGCAGACAAAATATTTAATAACAAATATAAAAGCTTTGTATATTTTGTGGCATTAGGGGCAAGAATTTTACCTTTGGATTTCTCTATGTGAGGCAGTGCTGGTGTCAGCAAAGTCAGTAACAGACAGTATTACTTGTAATCATCAAAAGAAGGTTTCCACAAGTTGTATAAATCAGTGCATTTATTTATTATGTTGTGAAACTTAAGCTTTATATGAAATACATATTCTAGCTCTTTTCCTTTTTACTGCTGTTGTTTAGAGTGTGTAGTTCTGTTGATGATTTACTTATGTACTTGAAGTACTCATTTCTGTCAAACAGATGCCCAACTATTTTCCTTTTAAAAAACTGTATTCTTTACTGCAATAGATAGCGGAATAGTAATAGACACTTTGTTAAAAAAATAAGTTTCATGTTTAAAATAAATATTTTTTTAAAATATAAAGCCAAAATGAATTCACCAATATTAAGGATTTAATGTAGCCAAGGGATTCAGTGTGTTATATTTTGCCAATATGTATTTTATCTTCATGTCACAACTTATTTTCTGTAGCCAATTCTCAGTTTTAGTTGAAGAGAGATCTCAGTGATTGTACTGCCAATATGACATTCAAATGAACATTAGGAATCTTGAACCATGGCTGAGCGCTGTTGCTCAGGCCTGTAATCCCAGCACTTTGGAAAGCCGAGGGAGGTAGATCACCTGAGGTCAGGAGTTTGAGACCAGCCTGGCCAACTTAATACAAAAATTAGCCAGGTGTGGTGGTGGGTGCCTGTAATCCCAGCTACTCAGGAGGCTGAGGCAGGAGAATTGCTTGAACCCAGGAGGTGGAGGTTGCAGTGAGCCAAGATCTCGCCACTGCACTCCAGCCTGGGCGACAGAGCGAGACTCTGTCTCAGGGGGAAAAAAAAGAATTTTGAACCCCCCAAAATATCACATATCTAGCAGTTCTAGGTTCCAGGGTGGATATTTTTAACATATGTTTGCATTTGGTTCTGGGATAGTAACCGTTATGGATAATTGTTTGTTTCTGTCAAGTCGGTGAGATTTTAATTGTTTGAATTATTTCTATTTAAAATTACTCTCAATTTAACTGTTTAAAAAACTAAAAATTTAAAACATAATGGCACAACATACGACACAGAATAAAACACATGTTTTCAAGGAAGAAGAAAAAACTGTTTTGACTTAATGTGAAGCAGGGGTTTACCAAAGAAAATTGCTTTAATAAGCCCTAACTTTAACTGTTTTCTTCTATGTTACAGTGTTAGCGGTTGATGTATTGTGTACTGTTTAAGAACTCATAGGAGACTAATAATTAATTTACTATAATTTTAAAGGCAAAGAGTTTTATATTAATTTTACTGTTGCACAAGCAGTTATTGGAAGTGGGGGAAAAAAAGAAAACTGGTGAGAGAAATTACATGGAAATTATAGGAAAAAGGAACTTGAATTGGTAATTTGGCAAAGATTTGGGAACAAATAGTTTGAACATAGATTTCTTTCACCTTATATGATAGAAACACAAGGCACACGTGAGCTGTATAGTGTGCTGAGCACACCCCCAGAAAACAAAAAATATCACATTGATGAAGTCCGAGACTGTATCTAGATCTTAGCATAACTAGTGAATTCAGGGAGCACATCCTGCTGCTGAAATTGAGAAGTCAGTAAGAAGGTAGTTCAGATGACCTAATCATTCAAGACATTTGATGGAGTCCACACAAGGGTTTATGATGTGGGGCAAATATCTGTGCTTTCTCATCTCAGTGATTGATGTCTGGAGAACTAGTCAGACACACTTAGCTGGTTCCTATAGAAAAACACCAGTAAATGTGGATCAGACCATACCCTGCAGACCAAGGAGATTTTCTTAAACTTGCTAAGCCTTTCTTAAACTTGCCAAGTATTAGCAATGATAATTGCTAAATGGATTTTTTCCTTTCACTGAAACAACAAAACAATTATTGAAATTCACAATACCTAGAGATGGGAACATGGTTTAGGTTTATCCAGTTCTGTAACTGACTTTGGCATTGGCTCATTGTGTCCTTTCTACAAGTTATGTTTTGGTGACTTGGTGTCCCCAGTTAGAAATGGCACACAATATTATCAGTTGTTAGTACTTGGTAACGTTTCTTTTACTAAAGGAATTATATAAGTATGAATCATACCTAATTTTACAATTTCTTTCCCACGGTCATTTTGGATATAAAGATAGACTTCCCAGACAGTGAGGTTAGAAATTAGAAGTTCAAATTGATATCCCTGATGTTTAATTTAAAAATGAAAGTAAAGTTAAAATTAGTAGCATTTGTACCAGAGTAGATTATGGGTATTTTCATCTGTTATATTACATGTTCATATTATTCATTTTAGGATAGGCCAAAACTCACTTCTAAAATCTTCAAAAATTTTGAATAGTTTCATTTTTTCAATACTTAAGCCAAATGACAATTTTATAGATGTGAATATATGTTTTTTAAAGTTAAGTCCTTCATATCTTTTCTTAGTTTAACTCCCCAAAGAGGAAAATGTCTCTTTAAACCAGTAGTTAAAAAGATGGAGTATGTGATGTTCCTTTCTCTGTACTGAGTTCTGAATGTTTAATCCAGAGCATGGATCACTGACTGCGTTCTCTGACTGTGGAATGGTATTCTTTCATGCAAAGTACTTTCAAAACTTCCCATAAAGAAACTAAACTAGAGATTGTCTTTATTAATTAATGGAACTCTGGGTATGATTAAGGGAATTAAATTAGAAAGTAGAATAACCTAGTTAAAATCATTATATTAGTTATACATGAGAGTCAGTGAACGATGACTTGATTTTTACATGACATTTGAATTCTGTCACTATCTGATTCTTGACCTAAAGGTTTCTTTGCTAAATCTGATATTTATTATAGTATAATATGATAATTTGGAGCTCCTGTTGCATCTCACTGCCCCAAAAATGTTGGAATGCCATATGATACAGGGAAAAGATTGGAGTTCATCACCGTGGAATTTTGATCTGTCTTAATGACACAACTTAATTTTCATGATGATAGATCTCTGAATGATTAATCCAGAATGATTTGGTACAGTGACTGGAAGAAATTGTTTTTCTGGGAATTTGCTTCCCATAATGACCTGATATACAGGTGACCTTAGTATAATTGAAATTAATTATAATTTTAATTAGAACATGCTCTGTTTACAGATTATAATTGCGCAGCATTTTAAAAAAATATACATAATTATGAGGATGAGAGAATTGCAAACTTGAACAGTTCTTTTGTTTTCTCTCCTTTTACTTGAAAAGCTTTCAGAAAGCTTTTGAAAGATGACACAGTTTTCATAGCAACAGTATGCAAATTAGGTTTTTCTGCCAAGAAACTCATAAACTAAAGTATGGAATAACACAAATGCTTAATCTTAATCTTGGCTTTGGATTTTGTAAGCAAAAGCATTTTCTGCATCAATTTTTTTCAGTATGCAGTTGCATATTTCATTTTTTGATTATGTCAAAAGTTGAATTCTCATTTTATGCTGTGTTTCTCATTAGTTGCAGTAAAGTGTTGATTTCATTGCTGCCTTTCAGGCCTTCATCATACAAACCCTCACCATTTTTCACTCCTGTGCTTTTGCCATAGGTTTTTTTTTGTTTTTGGTTTTTTTCCAGCAACTAGTTTTTCTACTTTCACTCTTTCCCACCAGAGTGGTCTCTCTAAAACAAATTTGCTAAAGTTCTTAAGTAGGCTCTTTTTTCTCTAAATTACAGAATAGCAAACTAACTCCTAAGCAAGATGAGTCAGTGTCTATGACCTTGCCTCTTTCTTCCTTTTTAGTATCCTCACCAACCTTCCCTCTGTTGACTTTTGTAATCCAGGAATTTGGAACTACTTATGACTTAGTGCCTTGGCATAATCACATGCCATAGATGAACATGTTCAAGACTCAGTTCAAATTTAACTTTCTGTGAAGCCCTACCTGACTTCCCTAGGCAGGTATTTTCTCCATGCCTATAGTATATTGAAACTTTTTCTGTTAAAATAACATAACATTTCAATTACACACACACAACCTGTCTCTTCCACTGAACTTCTCTCTCCCCCTTTGTATTCTCAGTGTCTAGCTACACATAATAGGACTTTGATAAATATTTTTGAATGAAGGTAATAGAAAACCCGAACTTCTCTATATTTGTGTACTTTCACAAACAAAGGCTTAGAATTCCACATGAAAGTCCACATGAGGTAAGTGTGCATTCATGAGCATGTGTGCACTCTGGGCAAACCAACAGAAGATAAACAGCAAGGAAGAGCAGTTGTTTTGTGAAAAATAATCATCTGTTAGCTGTAAATCAGAAATATTGGCCAAATCAGAATTCTTGTTTCTAAAATGAGGCTTCTAAAATTTTCACATAACTGCCAAACTCTTATTTGTAATTCTTAAATATGCCCTAAAGATCATCTTTCTCTTTTATAGACATTTAGTGTATACAGTCCACATAAATACATATACTGATTACCTACAGACAATAATGAGACTTCAGAAAGAATCAAAAGCAATAGTGATGGTGGAATTTTTAAATAATATTCAGCTGGGGGGAAATAGACTGAGTTTGTGTGATTTCAGGTTATTTAGAGTTATTAATGTAAACATAAGAAGGCTTGTGACTCTTATCACCCTCTATAGAATATAAAGACTAAAAATAAAAACTATTACCTCTGGGCCTGTTTTTCTTTGGGATTAGATAAAGCCTTTCTACCATATCACCAAATACTCATAAAGGCTAACACAGAAAGCTTTTCCAAGTTAATAATTTCTAAAATTAAATATCAGGGCCAGGTGTGGTGGCTGACACCTGTAATCCCAGCACTTTGGGAGGCCGAAGTGGGTGGATTACCTGAGGTCAGGAGCTCGAGACAAGTCAACATGGTGAAACCTCATCTCTGCTAAAAATACAAAAACTAGCCAGGCATGGTGATGCACACCTGTAATCCCAGCTACTCGGGAGGCTGAGGCAGGAGAATTGCTTGAACCCAGGAGGCGGAGGTTGCAGTGAGCTGAGATTGCACCACTGCACTCCAGCCTGGGCGACAGAGTGAGACTCTGTCTCAAAAAAAAGAAAAAAAATCAAAATAATTGTAATTAACTGAAATGCCCTGTTCCTTCATTCACTTGATAGACTTTTCTACCTGCTCTATACTTGGCACTCAATTAGATTCTGGGGATACAGATAAAATAAGACAAAGCTCCCATCTGGTAGAGTCCAAGTTTGTTTTCACAGTTATTTTTCCACAGTCTGTTTAAGGTATTAGGAGGACTTTTATAAACCGAGTGTTTTTCAGGTTACTTCAGAGAGGAGTCTCCTTCCACCCAAAAAAACTAACCAAATTATTTTATCATAAAGAGGTAATCCCATTTTTATGTCCACAATTTTTACATTTTTGTATCAGCCACCAATAATTTTGACTGTTTTGTCAAGTACATATTTCATCAATCCTATTTCCACAGCCGTACATGTGATCCCAGTGACTGATAGATCTGTAGAATGTGAACTCACATTTAAAGTTTATTTTGGGAAGGCATATATGCCTTTTGATGACACACACACCAAAATATATAAGAGCTGTGCATGGTAAACCCACAGTAGAAGGGAAAAAGTAATGCTTTCTGGTATACTTCAGAGGCTCCATTTGAAGATGTGCGTTGATGTTTCCTTGATTATTTTGAATGAGGAGTAGGCGGTAATATTTAACAGGTAGCATACGTATCTAAGCATATAGTAAATATTACTAGTACTTGTGTGCCATGAGGCACTAATACATAGGTGAAACAAAAATATTTTTAGTTCTAAAAAATTCTCTAGATATTTATGGATGGTTAGGCAATAGGGTTCCTTCATGAGAAGGAAAAAACTGTATCTTTATTGTCAGTAAGTGTGGAAAAAAACCCGACTTGTATGTGTATTCACAGTTTGATAGGCATATTTTGAAGTCATTGTTTTCCATCAGTATTAAGTATCATCCATTTCTATGTTCTCTAGCAAAAGAAAATTCTTAGTGTGATACAGCTTTACTCTTTGTTTGACTTTGTACAAGGTCCACAAAAGGAGGAGGCTCAAAAGATTGGACACTTTACCCTGACATTCAGCACATTCATTTTATCTTTCGATAAAGATAACCAGAAATCATTTGCCTCTTGTTTATTATCATGTTGAAAACACAACAGTATAGTTCCTTTTGTCCCTTACATTGGAAAAGGTATTTTAAATTTAGCCTTGCCGTATTATTTATAGTTAGGAATTTACTACATTTTGGTAGTCTGTTTTGAAACTAAGCACTTGTGTCTGAAAGATGCAGATAATATCTATCTATTTATTACACAGTGGGCTCTGTTTGCTGCAGAAAAGAGTGAAACTTTTAACTGCTTAGCACACTTGCCAGTGAAATATACCTGACAGAGCAGAGGTTATAACTTTGGCTCTAATTACTTTTAGTAATGGTAAGACAACGTGAGTTTTGTTTGTTTACATGCTGTTTACAATGGCATAATTTTAAAAATATATACAATTGAGATATTTATTGCCTACTATTTTAAAGATGTTTTATGTGTTTTCACCTTTGGAATATATTGTTACATTTCCTTGTACAGATAATTTTGGTGGCTTTGTTAATGTAGCTAGTAATTTTTATGACTACTAAGTGACCAGTTTTCGGTGCCTTTTATTGTGGGATGCATGATTATGTATTTATTGTACGGAAGTCACTGACGTGTGTATTTTTGTACTTTGCTGAAAGTAATGGTTGATCCTGATGTACATGATGATGAAAGACATCTTTCCCAAAGGGCACTGCCTTGAGATCATCCTTCTCAAATAAAAAGAATGCATTTGAAGAAAGTGTGAAGTCTACGTTGTTTCTGGTGGGAAAT